ATCTAAGATCTATATCTAGTATAACTATTCTTATTTTATATATTTTATTATACTGGAACAGCTCGTGCCCTCGGTCTCTTGCCTCGGCACCTGGGTGGCTTGCTGCCCACATCCACCAAGTGCACTTTGGGAGGCTGAGGCTGGAGGACTGCTGGAGGCCAGGAGTTCAATACCAGCCTGGGCAACATAGGGAGACCCCCCCCCCCACCATCTCCAAAAATAAAAAAAAAAAATAGCTAGGTGTGATGGCACATGGCTGCAGTCCTAACTATCGGGAGGCTGAGGCAGGAGGATCTCTGGAGCCCAGGAGTTGGAGGCTGCATGATGGCGCCACTGTACTTCAGCCTGGGCGACAGAGGGAGACGCTGTCTCTAAATAATAATAATAATATATAAAAAGATATACGTAACCCTACGGGCTCCCCTCTCACTGCTGTATACACCTGCCTCCTTCTGCATCCCTCACCCAATTGTCCCTCCCGGCTAACAAGCCAGCTGCACCCCCCAGGCAGAGGTCCTGCAGCAGTCGGTATAGGCAGCCTGGGCAGGGGGCTTGTCATAGATCTGCCTCTGGCCACGAGATCTTCTGCTCCCCCTACGGCTGCTAGCCGCAGCTGTCCACTACCCCTTAGCTTTATTCTCTCTATTCAGGGGCCTCCTGCTGCGCACTCCAAGGGGGTGCACGTTTCCAAAGAAAGATCAAGGGACATGGGGAAAGGAGAAAGGTACAGCTTGAGGTTCCCGCTCAGCCAGGACTAGGAGGCCTCTGTAGGGGCAGAACAGCCCTGCCGGCGCTCTGAGCATGCGCCGAAAAGCGCCCACGGGGAAAGCCATGCCGGGGGGCGGGGTGCGGGGTGGCGGGGGCGGGGGGGGGGGCGGTGCGCTCGCCACTGACGCATGCGCAGAGGCACTGGTCTCTCTCGGGGTTTTCTCGCGCCTGCGCAAGATCCTCCAGCCCAACAGGGGGCGATGAGCCGATCCTTGAGCGGGTTTGCCCCGCCGGAGTAATCCGGAAGAGGCCTCTTATTAGGGCTCTGGTGGCGGCGGCGGCGGACCCTTGGGGTCTGGACGCAACGGCGGCGGGAGCATGAACGCCCCTCCAGCCTTCGAGTCGTTCTTGCTCTTCGAGGGCGAGAAGAAGTAAGTGACGCCGGCTGCGGCGGGCCGAGGTGGCTCCTCATCTGTGGCCTCTGTGTCTTCCTAGGATCACCATTAACAAGGACACCAAGGTACCCAATGCCTGTTTATTCACCATCAACAAAGAAGACCACACACTGGGAAACATCATTAAATCGTAAGTTTCCCGTCACAGGCTCTCAGGGGCTGTAGACCCTCACACTGTCTGTCCCTGACCTCAGACAACTCCTAAAAGACCCGCAAGTGCTATTTGCTGGCTACAAAGTCCCCCACCCCTTGGAGCACAAGATCATCATCCGAGTGCAGACCACGCCGGACTACAGCCCCCAGGAAGCCTTTACCAACGCCATCACCGACCTCATCAGTGAGCTGTCCCTGCTGGAGGAGCGCTTTCGGGTGAGGGCGGGGCCTGGAGGGGCAGACGGGGTGGGCTGGACACTGGCCCGTGTGCCCAGGCCTGGGACAGCCCTGGCCTGTTTCTTCGGAGGTCCTGGGGGAGAGGCGGCAGTGATGGAAGAGCAGGGACTTCCACCACAGGCTCCAGGACATGTGGACTGAGGGGCTGTGGAGTCTGGGCCTGTGGCTCCCGTCTGCCCCATGGGACTTCTGTAGTGCTGCAGGGTCCCTCGGGTGCTGTGGGCCAGATCGGGGCGGGGACCTACTGTCCTTTGGGGGTGCTCTTCTACGTCCCTTGTTGGTGATTGGCAAGGCCTGGTCCTTCCAGGTCTCTGGGAGGCAGCTCACCCCCGGGTGGCCCACACCTGTTCCTGGCAGGGCGCATGGGAATCTAGAACAGTTTAGAGGGGAAAGAGCCACAGCTTGGGGGATTTCAACGTCTGAGTCGTCTGCTCACCAGGAAGCCTCTGGGGCCTCTGACTCCTGCCGGGGCTGCCATAGAGAATGGCTGGATTGGGCCAGCTGGGAGGGCCCTTTGGCTGCTCCACTGTCCTGGGGAGTGTGGCCCATGGCTGCCCTCCAGGAAGGGCCTGGCGGGGGGGATGCTGGGCATGTGTTTCCAGCGTCCTTGCCCCAGCTGTTCCAGCTCAGTCTCCACCACCTTCTTCTCTCCCAGGTGGCCATAAAAGACAAGCAGGAAGGAATTGAGTAGGGGCCAGAGGGGGCTCTGCTCGGCCTGTGAGCCCCGTTCCTACCTGTGCCTGACCCTCCGCTCCAGGTACCACACCGAGGAGAGCGGCCGGTCCCAGCCATGGCCCGCCTTGTGGCCACCCCTCACCCTGACACCGACGTGTCCTGTACATAGATTAGGTTTTATATTCCTAATAAAGTATAGCGGGAGAGACCTGGATGTGGACTTGAGCAGCGGTGACTTCGCAAGCAAATGGATTGTCAGGCTTGATGCAGGCAGATGACCTGTTTCAGGGGCGTCCGGCTGGCAGGGATGAATTCATTCTGGACCAAAGATCCGGGGTCCAGGGGCTGCTGCGGGGGCTGTGCTGAGCCGGAGAGAAGTGTGCAAACCCATGAGCTCCCAAGAGTCTCTGCTCTAGAAGCCTCAACTCCTGGGCCTGCCTGTCAGTCAAAGCAGGAACACTTCTTCCTGCATAACTCGAAACACCTTTCCACAGGCTTCTTGTCCACAGTAGAGTTTAATAAAAATATTCACTGAAAGACCCCCCCCCACCCCCATCGGCCCAAAGCTG